TTGGCGTCGATGAGGGCGTGCTTTGCTTTGATGCTTTTGTGGGGAGAGAGGAGGTCTTGGGGGATGGGGGGATCAAGGGGAAAATGTCCACCTCACCATTGGGAGGAGGAGCAAAAGCTGAAGCCACAGGTGAGTCTGGGTGGAATGAATGATTTGAAGGGCCGGGACTTGGGGTAGAGGGAGAGGCTGGGCTTCCTGGCCATTTGGAGAAGAGGCAGTTCCCTCAAATGCCCCCCATGCGCTTTGGCTGCACTCTACCTTACAGCGCAAGTCTCGTGGCCTCAGCCTGGATGTCTCCCCGTTGGCGAACTCCTATTTATCCTCAAAGCCCCAACGGCAATGCCACCTCCTGCCGCGGGAGCCGTCCCCACGCCTCTCACTCTCCCCAGCGCCTTCAAAGCTGTGGACCCACACGCTCCCATTTCAGCTTCACCTCCAGCCTGAAGAGTTTATTTCAACTCTTCTTCCAGAGTGGGAAACGGGTTTTCCTCAAAATCAGGGTAGCCACTATAATCGGAGACTCTAGAATGTTGGCCCCCTCCCCCTCCTGCCATCCTCTGCAGAAGCCGAGGAGCGTTCGTGGAATGAATGAATGAACGAATGATCTAGTGGAACCCCTACTTTACAGACGGACGAGTGTAGTCCCAGAGTCTGGACTAAACTAGAGGGAGCCTGGCCAGCCCCGGGGACAGCGGGGACAGAGGGAACTCCTGCAATTCGGAGCTGCGGTATTGCAGCCGGTTATACAACGTGGGGAGGCAGCCTGGCTCCCCAAAGACAGCGCAGCCTCGTTCCCGGAGGGCGGCCTGCCTGGGACCTGCCGGGCACTCCGCCACCCTACGGTGATGCAGCAAGAGCCGCGCGGTCCCTTTAAGAAACCCGGCTAGGCGAGGCCCTTCTGTGATCCCGTCTCCTCCCTTGGCCCGCGCAGCTCCGACGGAGCAGGCCAGTGAGTGACGGGCAGGTCGCCCAATAGCAGCGTGCAGAGGCAGGGGCGTGCCCCGGCGCTGCTACCTGCGCGGGCAAGCTCAGCGCACTTGGCTTAAGGGGCGGCGCGCTCCCTGCCTGCTGCTGGGCGGAGGGAAGGCGGCAAGAGCTGCGGAGCCCCTGGAAGGTGAGAAGGACTCGGAGAGGGAAGAAGGCCCGCGAGTGACTACTGTTTGCCTCGCTCTAATCAGAGCTTCCAGGAACCCTGCGCTGTGGGATAAAGGAATGAGGTTCAGAAAGGGGCAGGGAGTTGCCCGCAGCCGCACCGCACGTCTTCAGCCCGACCGTTGTCCTGACCTCTCTGTCCCGTCCCCTGCCCAGTCTCACCATGGCCTTCTGGACACAGCTGATGCTGCTGCTCTGGAAGAATTTCATGTATCGCCGGAGACAGCCGGTAACGCCCCAGTGTGAGACCAGGGCCGGGTGTCCCCCACCGTCTCCCACCTATTCTCCCCCAGGTCCAGCTCCTGGTCGAATTGCTGTGGCCTCTCTTCCTCTTCTTCATCCTGGTGGCTGTTCGCCACTCCCACCCGCCCCTGGAGCACCATGAATGTGAGCCCCCCCAGGGACCAGGCACTTTGTGTACAGGGCCTCAGCACCAGGCGTCTCCCCGCAGGCCACTTCCCAAACAAGCCACTGCCATCGGCGGGCACCGTGCCCTGGCTCCAGGGTCTCATCTGTAATGTGAACAACACCTGCTTTCCGCAGCTGACACCGGGCGAGGAGCCCGGGCGCCTGAGCAACTTCAACGACTCCCTGTGAGCCAGAGGCAGTGGGTGCGGCCGGCCTGAACCCCGCCTCCTGCCCTCTCTCTGTCCCCAGGGTCTCCCGGCTGCTAGCCGATGCCCGCACTGTGCTGGGAGGGGCCAGTGCCCACAGGACGCTGGCTGGCCTAGGGAAGCTGATCGCCACGCTGAGGGCTGCACGCAGCACGGGTGAGGAGGCCGGGGGGCCTCTGGCAGGGCTGCAGCCCCATGCTCCCGTGCGCTCCTCCCCCAGCCCAGCCTCAACCAACCAAGCAGTCTCCACTGGAACCACCCATGCTGGATGTCGCGGAGCTGCTGACGTCACTGCTGCGCACGGTAGGGTGTCGGGGCGGGACCGCGCTGACTTCATCATTGTCCCCCTTGTGGTCTTTCTCCCCAGGAATCCCTGGGGTTGGCACTGGGCCAAGCCCAGGAGCCCTTGCACAGCTTGTTGGAGGCCGCTGAGGACCTGGCCCAGGAGGTACGAGGCCCCACTCATCCTCAACCCCCATGATTGCCAGCTCCGTCTGGTAACCTCTCTCTAGCTCCTGGCGCTGCGCAGCCTGGTGGAGCTTCGGGCACTGCTGCAGAGACCCCGAGGGACCAGCGGCCCCCTGGAGTTGCTGTCAGAGGCCCTCTGCAGTGTCAGGGGACCTAGCAGCACAGTGGGCCCCTCCCTCAACTGGTACGAGGCTAGTGACCTGATGGAGCTGGTGGGGCAGGAGCCAGAATCCGCCCTGCCAGACAGCAGCCTGAGTGAGTGACTGACCTCGGTTTCCCCTCTTGGGGGGGGCAGGGCCTCATGGCACCCCCATCCCAGGCCCCGCCTGCTCGGAGCTGATTGGAGCCCTGGACAGCCACCCGCTGTCCCGCCTGCTCTGGAGACGCCTGAAGCCTCTGATCCTCGGGAAGCTACTCTTTGCACCAGATACACCTTTTACCCGGAAGCTCATGGCCCAGGTGGGGGCAGCCTGGATGCTGGGGTGGGAGGGAGGGTCATCAGTGGAGGGGGTGCTGTCCACAGGTGAACCGGACCTTCGAGGAGCTCACCCTGCTGAGGGATGTCCGGGAGGTGTGGGAGATGCTGGGACCCCGGATCTTCACCTTCATGAACGACAGTTCCAATGTGGCCATGCTGCAGGTGTGCGGGGGTGCTGGGGAGGTGGGATGTGGCCCAGACTCTCACTTTCACCTGCGCCCCCCAGCGGCTCCTGCAGATGCAGGATGAAGGAAGAAGGCAGCCCAGACCTGGAGGCCGGGACCACATGGAGGCCCTGCGATCCTTTCTGGACCCTGGGAGCGGTGGCTACAGCTGGCAGGACGCACACGCTGATGTGGGGCACCTGGTGGGCACGCTGGGCCGAGTGACGGAGGTGAGGGCCTGTCCACCTGCGGGGTCTGTTTCCAGCGCCTAGGACTCACCCCCGCATCCCACAGTGCCTGTCCTTGGACAAGCTGGAGGCGGCACCCTCAGAGGCAGCCCTGGTGTCGCGGGCCCTGCAACTGCTCGCGGAACATCGATTCTGGGCCGGCGTCGTCTTCTTGGGACCTGAGGACTCTTCAGACCCCACAGAGCACCCAACCCCAGACCTGGGCCCCGGCCACGTGCGCATCAAAATCCGCATGGACATTGACGTGGTCACGAGGACCAATAAGATCAGGGACAGGTCAGGCGAGGGAGGGGGCGGGGGGATGAGGGCCCTACAACCGGCCACCATGCCCCTCTCGCAGGTTTTGGGACCCTGGCCCAGCCGCGGACCCCCTGACCGACCTGCGCTACGTGTGGGGCGGCTTCGTGTACCTGCAAGACCTGGTGGAGCGTGCAGCCGTCCGCGTGCTCAGCGGCGCCAACCCCCGGGCCGGCCTCTACCTGCAGCAGATGCCCTATCCGTGCTATGTGGACGACGTGTGAGCTCTGGCACCCCTCCCCGCTCTTCCCCTCCAGCCTCCACCCCAGCCGTCCCCACCCCAGGTTCCTGCGTGTGCTGAGCCGGTCGCTGCCGCTCTTCCTGACGCTGGCCTGGATCTACTCCGTGACACTGACAGTGAAGGCCGTGGTGCGGGAGAAGGAGACGCGGCTGCGGGACACCATGCGCGCCATGGGGCTCAGCCGCGCGGTGCTCTGGCTAGGCTGGTTCCTCAGCTGCCTCGGGCCCTTCCTGCTCAGCGCCGCACTGCTGGTTCTGGTGCTCAAGGTGGGCGCGCCTCGGCCTGCCCGGCTGCAGAAGCTGCACCCTAAGCTCCCGTTGCCTCTCACAGCTGGGAGACATCCTCCCCTACAGCCACCCGGGCGTGGTCTTCCTGTTCTTGGCAGCCTTCGCGGTGGCCACGGTGACCCAGAGCTTCCTGCTCAGCGCCTTCTTCTCCCGCGCCAACCTGGCTGCGGCCTGCGGCGGCCTGGCCTACTTCTCCCTCTACCTGCCCTACGTGCTGTGTGTGGCTTGGCGGGACCGGCTGCCCGCGGGTGGCCGCGTGGCCGCGGTGAGAGCCGGGTCGGGCGTGGATGGGGGACGCGGCCGCTCACTGACCGCCCGCTTTTCCGCAGAGCCTGCTGTCGCCCGTGGCCTTCGGCTTCGGCTGCGAGAGCCTGGCTCTGCTGGAGGAGCAGGGCGAGGGCGCGCAGTGGCACAACGTGGGCACCCGGCCTACGGCAGACGTCTTCAGCCTGGCCCAGGTCTCTGGCCTTCTGCTGCTGGACGCGGCGCTCTACGGCCTCGCCACCTGGTACCTGGAAGCTGTGTGCCCAGGTGGGCCGTAGGGGGCGGGGCTCCGGGCCGGGGGCTAAGCAATAACCCGCGCCCCTCCCCGCAGGCCAGTACGGGATCCCTGAACCATGGAATTTTCCTTTTCGGAGGAGCTACTGGTGCGGACCTCGGCCCCCCAAGAGTCCAGCCCCTTGCCCCACCCCGCTGGACCCAAAGGGTGAGGCACTACGAGGCTTAATAGCTGGTTGTCCTCCATGGCTGAGTCCACCCCATCTCTGCAGTGCTGGTAGAAGAGGCACCGCCCGGCCTGAGTCCTGGCGTCTCCGTTCGCAGCCTGGAGAAGCGCTTTCCTGGAAGCCCGCAGCCAGCCCTGCGGGGGCTCAGCCTGGACTTCTACCAGGGCCACATCACCGCCTTCCTGGGCCACAACGGGGCCGGCAAGACCACCACCCTGTGAGCCCCCAACCACTCCCTCCCCGTGAGCCAGGGGGCTACTCTGAGACCCCTCTATCCACAGGTCCATCTTGAGTGGCCTCTTCCCACCCAGTGGTGGCTCTGCCTTCATCCTGGGCCACGACGTCCGCTCCAGCATGGCCGCCATCCGGCCCCACCTGGGCGTCTGTCCTCAGTACAACGTGCTGTTTGACATGTGCGTCTCGGCAGGCCCAGAGTGCAGCGGTGGTGGGTCACTCTGCTCTGTGCACTGGCCGCAGGCTGACCGTGGACGAGCACGTCTGGTTCTATGGGCGGCTGAAGGGTCTGAGTGCCGCTGTAGTGGGCCCCGAGCAGGACCGTCTGCTGCAGGATGTGGGGCTGGTCTCCAAGCAGAGTGTGCAGACTCGCCACCTCTCTGGTGAGCCCATCCCCAAGGGAGGTCACCTCACAACACACTGAGGTCCCTTCCCCATCTCTACCAGGTGGGATGCAACGGAAGCTGTCCGTGGCCATTGCCTTTGTGGGCGGCTCCCAAGTTGTTATCCTGGACGAGCCTACGGCTGGCGTGGATCCTGCTTCCCGCCGCGGTATTTGGGAGCTGCTGCTCAAATACCGAGAAGGTAAGAGCTGGGGATTCTGCTCGAGGGGCCAGATGGTAGTTGTGGGTTGGTCCCCCGTGCCTAGGTCGCACGCTGATCCTCTCCACCCACCACCTGGATGAGGCAGAGCTGCTGGGAGACCGTGTGGCCGTGGTGGCAGGTGGCCGCTTGTGCTGCTGTGGCTCCCCACTCTTCCTGCGCCGTCACCTGGGCTCCGGCTACTACCTGACGCTGGTGAAGGCCCGCCTGCCCCTGACCACCAATGAGAAGGTGGGGACCGGCCTTCTCCTGACCCCTGACCCGGCCAAGCCACTTGGTGCCTCTCTGCCCGCAGGCTGACACTGACATGGAGGGCAGTGTGGACACCAGGCAGGAAAAGAAGAATGGCAGCCAGGGCAGCAGAGTCGGTGAGGGCCGGGGTGGGAGACCCAAGGCGGGTGGGCTCCCTGAAGCACCCCTTTGTCCACACAGGCACTCCTCAGCTGCTGGCCCTGGTACAGCACTGGGTGCCCGGGGCACGGCTGGTGGAGGAGCTGCCACACGAGCTGGTGCTGGTGCTGCCCTACACGGGTGCCCATGACGGCAGCTTCGCCACACTCTTCCGAGAGCTAGACACGCGGCTGGCGGAGCTGAGGCTCACTGGCTACGGGATCTCCGACACCAGCCTCGAGGAGGTGTGAGGCCTGGGTGGTGGTGAGGTGGGGCCTCCAGTCTCTGAGCCCCTGCTTGTCTCCCCAGATCTTCCTGAAGGTGGTGGAGGAGTGTGCTGCGGACACAGATATGGAGGGTGCGGCCACAGCTCCCTGACCCCTGACCCCAAACTTTGACCCTGACCCCTGATGGCCCTGCAGATGGCAGCTGCGGGCAGCACCTATGCACAGGCATTGCTGGCCTAGACGTAACCCTACGGCTCAAGATGCCGCCACAGGAGACAGCGCTGGAGAACGGGGAACCAGGTAAGTCCTTCCCAGTGGCCCTGGGGTCCTCCAGCGTGAGCACTGACCCTCTCATCCCTCACAGCTGGGTCAGCCCCAGAGACTGACCAGGGCTCTGGGCCAGACGCCGTGGGCCGGGTACAGGGCTGGGCACTGACCCGCCAGCAGCTCCAGGCCCTGCTTCTCAAGCGCTTTCTGCTTGCCCGCCGCAGCCGCCGCGGCCTGTTCGCCCAGGTGAGGAGGGCTAGCACCAGGGAGTCGCATGGTGGAAGCAGCAGCTGATGGGCTGGTCCCCCAGATCGTGCTGCCTGCCCTCTTTGTGGGCCTGGCCCTCGTGTTCAGCCTCATCGTGCCTCCTTTCGGGCACTACCCGGCTCTGCGGCTCAGTCCCACCATGTACGGTGCTCAGGTGTCCTTCTTCAGGTGGGTGCAGAAGGAAGGGGCTGGTGGCAGGAAGCCCTGACCCTACATCTCCCCTCACACACAGTGAGGACGCCCCAGGGGACCCTGGACGTGCCCGGCTGCTCGAGGCGCTGCTGCAGGAGGCAGGACTGGAGGAGCCCCCAGTGCAGCATAGCTCCCACAGGTGAGGCGTCTTGTTGGCCTGGACCTTTCCCCGCCCTTGAGTGTGCACAGCCCATTGTCTGCAGGTTCTCGGCACCAGAAGTTCCTGCTGAAGTGGCCAAGGTCTTGGCCAGTGGCAACTGGACCCCAGAGTCTCCATCCCCAGCCTGCCAGTGTAGCCGGCCCGGTGCCCGGCGCCTGCTGCCCGACTGCCCGGCTGCAGCTGGTGGTCCCCCTCCGCCCCAGGCAGTGACCGGCTCTGGGGAAGTGGTTCAGAACCTGACAGGCCGGAACCTGTCTGACTTCCTGGTCAAGACCTACCCGCGCCTGGTGCGCCAGGGGTGAGCCATGCCCTGGGACTCAGTTTCCCTGGTCTGCCTGTGTCTCTGTCCATCTCTCCCACAGCCTGAAGACTAAGAAGTGGGTGAATGAGGTCAGGTGAGGAGGGGTCTAGCTTGGGGTCCCCTGCCAGCTCCCCTTCCCTGCCTGCATGGCCCCACAGATACGGAGGCTTCTCGCTGGGGGGCCGAGACCCAGGCCTGCCCTCGGGCCAAGAGTTGGGCCGCTCAGTGGAGGAGTTGTGGGCGCTGCTGAGTCCCCTGCCTGGCGGGGCCCTCGACCGTGTCCTGAAAAACCTCACAGCCTGGGCTCACAGCCTGGATGCTCAGGACAGTCTCAAGGTGGGAACTGGGGGGGCAGGTGGGCGTCCTGTGCTCTGACCCTATGACCTTGACCCCCACCCAGATCTGGTTCAACAACAAAGGCTGGCACTCCATGGTGGCCTTTGTCAACCGAGCCAGCAACGCAATCCTCCGTGCTCACCTGCCCCCAGGCCCGGCCCGCCACGCCCACAGCATCACCACACTCAACCACCCCTTGAACCTCACCAAGGAGCAGCTGTCTGAGGGTGCACTGTGAGTCCCTCCACCCTGCATGTCCTACCCTGCCCTACAACAGCTCTCATGTCTTCACCTCCAGGATGGCCTCCTCGGTGGACGTCCTCGTCTCCATCTGTGTGGTCTTTGCCATGTCCTTTGTCCCGGCCAGCTTCACTCTTGTCCTCATTGAGGAGCGAGTCACCCGAGCCAAGCACCTGCAGCTCATGGGGGGCCTGTCCCCCACCCTCTACTGGCTTGGCAACTTTCTCTGGGACATGGTGCGGGGGCTGCTTGGACGGGTGGGGGCCCAGCTGATAAAGGTAACTGCCATCTCCAATGCAGTGTAACTACTTGGTGCCAGCATGCATCGTGGTGCTCATCTTTCTGGCCTTCCAGCAGAGGGCATATGTGGCCCCTGCCAACCTGCCTGCTCTCCTGCTGTTGCTACTACTGTATGGGTGAGGCCCCCAGTCCCTCAGGGCCTATTCTTGGTTACTCCAGTGACTCCTATTGTCCCTTCAGCTGGTCGATCACACCGCTCATGTACCCAGCCTCCTTCTTCTTCTCCGTGCCCAGCACAGCCTATGTGGTGCTCACCTGCATAAACCTCTTTATTGGCATCAATGGAAGCATGGCCACCTTTGTGCTTGAGCTCTTCTCTGATCAGGTGGGGCACCACGAGGCTGGGGCTTGGGCTGGCTGACCAACATCCGTCTCCCACCCTTGAGCAGAAGCTGCAGGAGGTGAGCCGGATCTTGAAACAGGTCTTCCTTATCTTCCCCCACTTCTGCTTGGGCCGGGGGCTCATTGACATGGTGCGGAACCAGGCCATGGCTGATGCCTTTGAGCGCTTGGGTGAGAACTTCCTGTCAGGTGGGGCCATGGCTATGGACCCAGTCCCTCCTTTCTATATCCACAGGAGACAGGCAGTTCCAGTCACCCCTGCGCTGGGAGGTGGTCGGCAAGAACCTCTTGGCCATGGTGATACAGGGGCCCCTCTTCCTTCTCTTCACACTACTGCTGCAGCACCGAAGCCAACTCCTGCCACAGTTAGTGAGGTCTATGGAGAGGGTGGCAGGGGCTACTTTAAGCCCACAGATATTCTGTCCCCAGGCCCAGGGTGAGGTCTCTGCCACTCCTGGGAGAGGAGGACGAGGATGTAGCCCGTGAACGGGAGCGGGTGGTCCAAGGAGCCACCCAGGGGGATGTGTTGGTGCTGAGGAACTTGACCAAGGTAGGTGTGGTCAGGTCGACTGCTGGGTGGGGCTCACCTTTCTGAAAGACCTGCACTCTCCCAGGTATACCGTGGGCAGAGGATGCCAGCTGTTGACCGCTTGTGCCTGGGGATTCCCCCTGGTGAGGTGAGTCCAGGGGTGGAGGCCAGGTGCAGGGATCACTGAGCACCATCTGTGGGCATCCCTGTAGTGTTTTGGGCTGCTGGGTGTGAATGGAGCAGGGAAGACGTCCACGTTTCGCATGGTGACGGGGGACACATTGGCCAGCAGGGGCGAGGCTGTGCTGGCAGGCCACAGGTGAGGGGTGCCAGGTAGGGTCAGGGTGGGGCGCTCTCTGAGCCCCCGGCGCCCCCATCCCCAGCGTGGCCCGGGAACCCAGTGCTGCGCACCTCAGCATGGGATACTGCCCTCAATCCGATGCCATCTTTGAGCTGCTGACGGGCCGCGAGCACCTGGAGCTGCTTGCGCGCCTGCGCGGTGTCCCGGAGGCCCAGGTTGCCCAGGTGAGCCCACTTTGTCCCCACCGCTCTCACCTGTCCCCATGCCTACTCTGGCCCCACCCCACAGACCGCTGGCTCGGGCCTGGCGCGTCTGGGACTCTCATGGTACGCAGACCGGCCTGCAGGCACCTACAGCGGAGGGAACAAACGCAAGCTGGCGACGGCCCTGGCGCTGGTTGGGGACCCAGCCGTGGTGTTTCTGGTGCGTGGGAGCGGTGCCTGGGTGGGGTGGGGGCCTTGCTTATGGGATCTTCCGTGCTCCCCAGGACGAGCCGACCACAGGCATGGACCCCAGCGCGCGGCGCTTCCTTTGGAACAGCCTTTTGGCCGTGGTGCGGGAGGGCCGTTCAGTGATGCTCACCTCCCATAGGTGGGCCGGGCTCTGATGCCCTGGGCTGTGGTCTCACGGAGCTCGTGGTGCCGGGTCCCGACAGCATGGAGGAGTGTGAAGCGCTCTGCTCGCGCCTGGCCATCATGGTGAATGGGCGGTTCCGCTGCCTGGGCAGCCCGCAACATCTCAAGGGCAGGTGAGCCGGCGCGGCCTCCAGGCAGGTGTGGGCGATCCGGTAGCCCTGGCCCCACTCACTGCAGATTCGCGGCGGGTCACACACTGACCCTGCGGGTGCCCGCCGCAAGGTCCCAGCCGGCAGCGGCCTTCGTGGCGGCCGAGTTCCCTGGGGCGGAGCTGCGCGAGGCACATGGAGGCCGCCTGCGCTTCCAGCTGCCGCCGGGAGGGCGCTGCGCCCTGGCGCGCGTCTTTGGAGAGCTGGCGGTGCACGGCGCAGAGCACGGCGTGGAGGACTTTTCCGTGAGCCAGACGATGCTGGAGGAGGTGATCACGGCGCCGGGGTCGGGCTGGGGGAGCCTCTTGTCCCCTCTGGGCTGCCCACCGCTAGGTATTCTTGTACTTCTCCAAGGACCAGGGGAAGGACGAGGACACCGAAGAGCAGAAGGAGGCAGGAGTGGGAGTGGACCCCGCGCCAGGCCTGCAGCACCCCAAACGCGTCAGCCAGTTCCTCGATGACCCTAGCACTGCCGAGACTGTGCTCTGAGCCTCCCTCCCCTGCGGGGCCGCGGGGAGGCCCTGGGAATGGCAAGGGCAAGGTAGAGTGCCTAGGAGCCCTGGACTCAGGCTGGCAGAGGGGCTGGTGCCCTGGAGAAAATAAAGAGAAGGCTGGAGAGAAGCCGTGGTGGTGAAACCGTGTGCATGTGTGTCCTTGAGCCAGGCTGC